ACCCTGCAGGGAGGGGTGCGGCTGTAGGTGAGCTAGAGCCCGACCCTCTCAACTCTGGGTCAGGGTGGCTGGTCCCCACTGCTGTGTGGACATGCAAGTGAGGGAGTCTCTGGGTCAGCTGGAATCATGAAGACGAGAGTTCAGGGAGGGTGGGAGTGGTGGAGCCTCAGCAGAGAAGTTGACGGTCATTGATGTTGAGGAAGTAGATTGTGTGGAGGGAGGAGAATGGCATGGTGTTTGCGCTCCCCACCAGCCTCACTTACACTTGTGGACACTGCGGCCGGTGTCCTGAGGACGTGTGTTGGGAATTCAGCCACGGGGAATGGAGGTCCCTTGGTTCATATAGTCACAGGCTCTGTATTCTAACCCCAGCTTTGTAATTTTCCAGCTGTGCAACCCTGGGCAGTGGCTTAGCATCTCTGAGCTTGCCTCCAGATCCGGATCTGTATGATGGGGTTATTAATGCTTCATAAAGTAGGTGTGAGGAGGGATTGAGGTACTATTGGGAGAAACTTTGTAACTAAAAGGCAATTGTATCATTTGCATTATTACCAGTGACATGAGACATAGTCACACAAAAATTGAAATGTCATTTGTTTTAAAACCAGAAATTGCCCAACTTAGGGCCCTCCTGTCTCTCACTGGGTGCCCTGCAGGGGACCAAGAGCCAGAGCAAGACTGAGAACCTGGGGCAGAAGCGCAGGGAGGAAGGAGGTGGGGCCTGCTTACCAACCAGGCCTCGGCCCCTTCCCCTTTCAATCCCAGGCCCCTGCATGGCAGGGAGAGGCCAGTTCCACCATGGCAGGTTCTTTCTAGGCTGGTGTGCAGGGTGGGGGCCTCCAAGGAGCAGGGGCATGGGGAAAGGGGCTGCAGGCGCTGGGCCTAGGAAGAGAGGCTCTTATCTTGTGGGCAGGAAGTGTGAGGTGTTGAGCAGCTAGGGAACCCTGGGGAGGCGGCGGGGAGCAGGAGGGGTGTGTGTTGTGGTGAGGAGGAGCGGAAGTCGGAAGCTCCAGCCGTCACAGCCACATTCACTGGGCAAGCCGACTGTGAGCCAGGAAGTGCTCTTGGGGAGCCCAGGCCAAGCCATCCATTCTTGGGTCCTTTGGAGGTGAGCTAAGTGGGTCTGCCTAGGTTGGGGCTCCCTAACCTGCACTTGCTTTGGGCATTTCCAGGGTAGATATGGATTCCCAGTTTCTCCAGCGGCCAGTGCTCCCCCTAGTCCACACAGTGAGACCGTGAAAGCAGATGCTCCGGGGCACTCCTGGGCAGCTTTTGCTCAGTGGATGATGGGTGACTACAGACTCCCTGACCACCCCCAGCCCATGGAAATTCTCAACCTGTACTTGGGAGACAGCCTGGAGCCCCACCCAGGAGAGTGCCCAAGGGAAACGTGCAGCCATGAGGATCCACCGGAGCCTTTCGAGGAGCAAACCTGGGCCACTGACCCTCCTGAACCTACCAGACAAAATGTTCCTCCCTGGGGCTCCGGTGTGGAGCTCACACACCTGGGGAGCTGGGTCCATCAGGACGGGCTGGAGCCTTGCCAGGAGCAAACCCGGGCCACTGACCCTCCTGAATCTACCAGACAAGATGCTCCTCCCTGGGGCTCCGGTGTGGAGCTCACACACCTGGGGAGCCCCTCTGCCCAGAGGGAGCACAGGCAGAACACAGCATCACCAGGGTCACCAGTGAACAGCCATCTACCGGGGAGCCCAAAGCAGAACCGGAGCACGTCCACACAGGTAGTGTTCTGGGCAGGCATCCTGCAGGCCCAGATGTGTGTCCTAGACCTGGAGGAGGAGCTGGAGAAGACGGAAGGGCTCAAGGCTGGGCTGAAATGCTGTCTCCCCACGCCCCCTGTGGACCTCCCCGGGGACACGGGCCTGCACTCCAGCCCACCTGAGAATGAAGACTCAGGGGAAGACAGCAGTGAGCCTGAGGGAGAGGGCCAGGCATGGCTGAGAGAGGGAACCCCAGACTCTTCCCCACAGTGGGGAGCTGAGGAGGAGAGCATGTTCTTCAGCAACCCCCTCTTCCTGGCGAGTCCTTGCTCAGAGAACAGTGCTTCTGGAGAGTGCTTTTCCTGGGGGGCTTCAGACTCCCATGCAGGTGTGAGGACTGGACCTGAGAGCCCAGCGACTCTGGAGCCTCCCCTCCCAGAAGACACAGTGCTGTGGGAGCTGGAAAGTGAGCCAGATTTGGGGGACGGCGCTGCTATCAGTGGGCATTGTACCCCTCCATTCCCTGTGCCCATCTATAAACCACACTCCATCTGCTGGGCCTCAGTGGCTGCCGCTGAGGGGGCTCCTGCAGCACCTCCTGGTCACGGGGAGAGTGAGGTAAGCCCAGTCTTGGGAACCAACCGGGGCTGTTCTCTCCTCTGTCTCTCTCTCGACTTCTCAGGGAGATAGGCTTGGTCCTGCTCCATCTGCAGCACCGTGTGTGGACGAAGCATTGACCTGGGAATCAGGATGTGTCGGATCTGATCTTGGCCCTGCTGCACATCCTGTGCAACCTTGGGCAAGTCACTTCCCCTTTCTGGGCCTTACTTTGCTCATGGGAATGCCTTTGCCTCTCTCAACAGGCCTCTCTCAGCCCTGAGGGCTGGCAGAGAGGAGGTCCTTTTTGGCCCCAGGTGACTCTTAACTCCCAGGACAGAGGTGAGCCCTAATAAGGGGGTTTGGGAAATTGGCTGTGCCCGCCTCACTTCATGTTCTTCCTCAGATGAGAGGGAGGGTGGACACCCCCAGGAATCTCTTCCCTGCACCTTGGCCCCCTGCCCCTGGAGGAGCCCAGCTTCTTCTCCAGAGCCTAGCAGCCCAGAATCTGAGAGCAGAGGCCCTGGTCCCAGGCCCAGCCCTGCATCGTCCCAGGAGGGCAGCCCGCAGCTTCAACACCACAGCTCAGGCATTTTGCCCAAGTGGACACTAGATGCTTCACAGTCTTCACTCTTGGAGACGGATGGGGAACAGCCAAGTTCCTTGAAGAAAAAGGAGGCAGGGGAGGCCCCAAAACCAGGCGAGGAAGTAAAGAGTGAAGGAACAGCCAGGCCTGCAGAGACTGGAGACGTCCAGCCTGACATTCACCTGACTTCTGCAGAACAGTAAGTCTCAGACTAACTGGCTCTCATGCTCCTTGACCCAGAGCTCCTGCATGTCTATCTCAAGTGAGAATCTGAGGACACCGATGAACTCTTCTTGGCTTCCTGGGAGCCCTATGCCCCAAGCACAGTCCCCAGAGGAAGGCCAGAGACCACCAGCTGGAGACAAGCTAGCTAATGGCGTCAGGAACAACAAGGTAGCCTGGAACTTGGCCTCACGCCTCTATCGCCTGGAGGGCTTCCGGAAGTCTGAAGTGGCTGCCTACCTGCAGAAGAAGTAAGGGGCTTTGAGCCTGGGGAAGGCTGGAGGTGCAGACTCCATGCCCCTTTTCCCTCTGCAGCAATGACTTTAGCAGGGCTGTGGCTGAGGAGTACCTGTCCTTCTTCCAGTTTGGAGGCCAGAGTCTGGACCGAGCCCTCCGGTAATGTCTTTGGGCCCTCTCTGGGGAGGCTGGCTCTCTCCTTGACCCTGGCCCTCCTTTGCAGGAGCTTCCTCCAGGCCTTGGTGCTCAGTGGGGAGACTCAGGAACGGGAGCGAATCCTCTACCAGTTCTCCAGACGCTTCCACCATTGCAATCCGGGGATCTTCCCCTCAGTAGGTAGGGAGGGGCTGGCCCTGACAGCAAAGCAGGCTTTCTCTCCACTTACCTATCTCTGGGGTAGATTCTGTACACACCTTGACATGTGCAATCATGCTGCTTAACACGGACCTGCATGGACAGGTAAGACGGTGGAGAGAGTCCCTGTGGGAACTGCTCGAGTCATCCCACTTCTCCGTGGCTACAGAACATTGGGAAGAGCATGAGCTGCCAGGAATTCATAACCAACCTGAATGGGCTGAGGGATGGCGGGAACTTCCCCAAGGAGCTGCTGAAGGTATGTGCCACGGGGTCTTCTTATGAGCCTCACTCCCCTGCCCACCTGTGTGCTTCTGTTCCAGGCCCTCTACTGGTCTATCCGCAGCGAGAAGCTCGAGTGGGCCGTGTGAGTGAGACTCCCTTTCCCCTCTCCCTCTCCAGCACTTCCAGCCCGATTCTCTGATGTTCAGGGATGAAGAAGACACAGCCAGACCTGAGAAGGCCCAGCCGTCCCTGCCAGCTGGCAAGATGAGCAAGCCCTTCCTTCAGCTGGCTCAGGATCCCACAGTGCCCACCTACAAGCAGGGCATCCTGGCTCGGAAAATGCATCAAGATGCAGACGGCAAGAAGAGTGAGTGTCTGCTGCCCACAAACAGGGTGGCGCCTACAACATTTGTGTTCTGTTCCTGGAACAGCGCCATGGGGCAAGCGTGGCTGGAAGATGTTCCACACCTTACTGCGAGGGATGGTTCTCTACTTCCTGAAGGTAGGAAAGGAGCCAACACCCCTGTCAGAATGTAACCTCTTCTCTGAGCCCCTGTGACTGGTAGCAGGGAGAAGACCACTGTCTGGAGGGGGAGAGCTTGGTGGGGCAGATGGTGGATGAGCCCGTGGGGGTGCACCACTCGCTGGCCACCCCCGCCACGCATTACACCAAGAAGCCGCACGTCTTCCAGCTGCGCACGGCTGACTGGCGCCTCTACCTCTTCCAGGCACCGTAAGTCCCTGGGGTGGGAGACTGTGGCAAGGTCCCCGGGGACCAACGACCTCCTTTGCCCCAGCACTGCCAAGGAGATGAGCTCCTGGATCGCGCGCATCAACTTGGCTGCGGCCACGCACTCCGCGCCGCCCTTCCCCGCCGCTGTGGGCTCCCAGCGCAGATTCGTGCGGCCCATCCTGCCCGTGGGCCCCGCCCAGAGCTCCCTGGTACGGCCTCCGGGAAGGGGTGGGGTCCGGCGGGACAGCGCCCCTCACCGCCCGCTGCTCGCAGGAGGAGCAGCATCGATCCCACGAGAACTGCCTGGACGCTGCCGCGGACGACCTGCTGGATCTACAGAGGAACCTGCCGGAGCGGCGGGGCCGTGGCCGCGAGCTGGAGGAGCACCGCCTGCGGAAGGAGTACCTGGAGTACGAGGTGAGCGGCCGAGCCCACCTCCCCGCCGCTGCGGTGCTAAGGTGGTGGGGCCTGTGTGTTGCAGAAAACCCGCTACGAGACCTACGTGCAGCTGCTGGTGGCCCGCCTGCACTGCCCCTCTGATGCTCTGGACCTGTGGGAGGAGCAGCTGGGGAGGGAAGCTGGAGGCACTCGGGAGCCCAAGCTCAGCCTGAAGAAGTCCCACTCGAGCCCGTCCCTGCACCAGGATGAGGCTCCCACCACGGCCAAGGTGAAGCGCAACATCTCAGAGCGCAGAACCTACCGGAAGATCATCCCTAAGCGGAACCGCAATCAGCTGTGAAGCCAGCACCACCTCAGAGACACTGTTCCCTGCTCCAGGGTAGACCTGAGATGAACCTCCCTGGAGGAGACTTATTTCAATGAGTCCACCATGACGGATGAGGCACCTCCTTTCCCTGCTGAAGGACAAACCTTGTTTCCCTGTGGCCCTCATTCTTGTGCTCCCTGAAGCTTTCCTAATATTGCTGTGCTCCCCACCACCCCCATGGCAGTCCCTCCGCAGCCCCAGTCCCTGGCCACGCCCAAGGGAAGAGGGAGGTGAGGACTTGACTTTCCTCCCAGAGCTCAGCCCATGTCACCCTCCAGGCCCCAGAATCCAGAGTGGCCTCATTTCCTAGACTTGCTGAGAACTCAGCACTTGTTTGAGAACCAGTGCTTATGTGGTGTGCCCTTGGCTTCTGGGGGAGAGCTTGGGGCAGCAGAGGCCCCTGGGCAGCCCAGCCAGGGGAGCCACAGCCCCAAGGATGGTCTTGCTCTGGGAATTAGGTGACCTTCCTGGGGAGGCCCCAGGAGAGTGAATCAGGGACTCTTGAGAAATTCCTAACCAGCCTCCTGTGACCCAGGGAGCAGGGTCGCTAAGGTCCTGCCCACTGAGGGGACAGCCTTCTGGGCAGGGACCTCGGGGGGCTTCAAGGGCTCTGCACGGCTGTGGGGCCCTGTGCCTTTGTCTCCTTGTGTCTCCTTTCCCCCGAAGTAGATGAAACAGTCTCACATACCCAACTGCTCATCAACAGAGCAGAGCTGATGGCATGAGTGAGGGCTGGGCGGGGTGGGGCCTCCAGAGCTTTGCAGGGAACCCTGGAACCCTAGGAACAAGGAGCCTTTGTTCCAACAGAGCAGAGAAGGAGGTTCTCTATGTTCAGACCACTGGAGAGGATAGAGAGGTAAAAGGTGGCGACAGTTTCCCTTAGGGGTCTGCCTGGCAGGAGCCACAGCTCAGGAGAGTTGTGAGGGATGGGACGGAGGCTGGCGACCAGGCGAGGCCTAGGCCAGGCTCGGGAGACTTTTCTGTGCTCCTTTCTACACATGCCTTAAACCTTCCTTCCTGTGGGGTGCCTGGACCCCTTCCCCATCTCTGGCAGCTCAGAGGGTCTCTGCTGCTCTCCCCTGGGAAATCCCCTCATCCTGCCCTCTGGCTGCCTCCCAGCTGGGCTTGTTCTCTGAGGGAGGTTCCGGAGACTCATGGACTTGGGGCTCTGCCTGTAGGAAGGAGGCTGGGCCGGAGGGACCAGCCACCATTGTCTCTGTTCAGCCAAGTGTGCAAGTAGGCTGCCCGCCAAGAGGGGGCCTCTGCTACCCGCTGCTGCCTGCCGGCTGACACACTGCCTCCCCAGCCTTCCTGCTAGGCCACCCTCCTCCCTTCCCATGCTTGTAACCAGCTCTGGGGCTTGCACCTCCACAAAGTAAGGTTGGCCCTTGGAGGCCATGTTTGGGTCTCCGGCCAGGGCCTAGGGCTAGGCCATGCACCCAATGGGTGCACAATAAATAACAGGTCAACAAAGAGGGAGGTGTGTCAGTGTGTGAGGAAGGGAGGTCAGGCAGCTAGGACCACCTGCAGTGTGGCAGGCTTCATCCCTCTTTGCTCCAAGTGTGTATGTGTGTCTGTGCATGTGTGTAGTGTCTGTGTCTGTGTGTTCATGCATATGCAGGAGTCACACGGTCATAGGCCATCAAAGCTGGAGGAGACCTCAGAATCATTCATTCACCTACTTGCTCATTTATTCATTCATTCATTTTGCAGATAATATGGGACGCTTTCTATGTGCCAGTACCAGGGGATTCACAAATGAATTAAACATGTCCCTGACTCCATGAGTTGACAATCTTGCCCACTGGTTTCCTGCTCTCAGTTTACAGAGGCACTTTTATCTTGCTGGGGAAGTGTGCTGAAAAGACACATTCCCAGCCCACACCCAGGGATGCTGATTCAGTCAGCCTGGGTCAGAGGGATAGATAAATATGTTTAAAGCTCCTTGGGTAATTCTGATGTGTAAGTAGCAGTTAGCTGCAGTAGAGTCCAATTGCCTCATTTGATTGAAGTGGAATCCCAGCATCAAGTGGACATGACTTTTGGCCCAAGACTGATGCTTACAAACTAAGTGGAGTAGGTTATTTGACCTCACTGAACATGCATCCTTTTTTTTTTTTTTTTTTTTTTTTTTTTTTGGAGACGGAGTTTCGCTCTTGTAACCCAGGCTGGAGTGCAATGGTGTGATCTTGGCTGACTGCAACCTCCACTGAATCAAGCGATTCTCCTGCCTCAGCCTCCCAAGTAGCTAGGATTACAGGCGTGTGCCACCACGCCCGGCTATTTTTTGTATTTTTAGTAGAGATGGGGTTTCGTCATGTTGGCTAGGCTGGTCTCGAACTCCTGACCTCAGGTAGTCTGCCTGCCTCGGCCCCCCAAAGTGCTGGGATTACAGGCGTGAACCACCACACCTGGCCTATGCATCCTTATTTCTAAAACCATGATAAAAGGTGAAAGTCTGAATGCATGTGTGTGTGACACTTTGATGCTCCTTTGCTCATGTAGAACCGGCACCTCTCTTTCACCTGAGCACGTGGAATCTTCAGAGCCAGATGATGGTGGCTGCCTGGCCTGCCATAGTCAATGCTGCCCAGGCACCTCTGCCTGGAGGGTCTGGGTTGTGGGCTGCAGTTATGACATGTGACCACTTGGAGGCAGGCTTGCATCTTTCTAGCTTCTGGCTGCTCAGGTGTCCTGCTGTGGAGCTGAGCTGTGCTCCCTGAAAGGCAGGAAGTTATTATGTGTGCCCCTGTGCCATCACCGAACCAGGACCTTCAACTTCGTAAAACCCACAGTGGCCTGGGCCAGGACTCCCACCATCTAGGGAAGCCTCTCCTAGGGAAAAGACTGGGGCTCTGACATCTTCCTGCAGATGGAGAGAAAGAAAGACATCTCAGAAGTCTATGGGGACAGCCTACAGCTCCCCACAGGGTTGCTCCAGGTAACGCTGGAAGGTGAAAGCTGAGCAGGCTCCAGTCCCCATCCTAGGTATGGAACAGATCAAACCACCACAGGCCTATGTCTGACCTTGTTCCCACCCCATGCTCCTCTCCCACCTGTGTCCTTCTCTTTGCAGGAGAAGGGACAGACAGAGGTTCTCAGTGATGAGCTCAGGCTCTGGAAGGGCACTTGAAGTTTGGCTTTAGTTCTTCCTTTCCCATATAGGGGAGCTCAGCTTCCAGGGTCCTGGGCCTGCTGTGACCCAGGTTGTTACTCCTGATATAACTGCTTCCTGGGCTCTCATGATCTCAGCTGAGCCTGGCTTTCTGCTGATGATATTTGTTTGTTGCTTGCCAGGCACCAGGGTAGATAAAAAGATCACCAAGACCCGCACCTTTTTCCTTAGGAGGGTCTGAGTCTTCAGGAGACGGAGACATATGGAATGTGTCGGGGTTGGAAGGAGCAGGACTGGAGGGTCGGGGTGAGGGGGGCAGAGGGAAACAGGGCCGTCAGGGTGGCCTGAGGCCAGATCATACAGGGTCTCCAATGCAGCCAAGGAGAGTGGCTTTTTGTGAATGTGCAGTGCAACTTTTTTTTTTTTTTGAGACAGAGTCTCGCTCTGTTGCCCAGGCTGGAGTGCAATGGTGCGATCTCAGCTCACTGCAACCTCCGCCTCCTGGGTTCAAGAGATTCTCCTTTCCCAGCCTCCCAAGTAGCTGGGATTACAGGCATGCACCACCATGCCCAGCTAATTTTGTATTTTTTAGTAGAGACAGGGTTTCACCATGTTGGTCAGGCTGGTCTCAAACTCCTGACCTCAAGTGATCCAGCTGCCTCGGCCTCCCAAAGCATTGGGATCACAGGCGTGAGCCAACGTGCCTGGCCAGTGCAGTGCAATTTTTAAAGAGAAGAGTGCCAAGCTCAGGGCTTGGAGGACAGCCTAGGGATTTTGTTTTAAGAAGATGAGCTGGGCGCGGTGGCTCATGCCTGTAATCCCAGCACTTTGGGAGGCTGAAGCGGGCGCATCACCTGAGATCAGGAGTTCGAGACCAGCCTGGCCAACGTGGTGAAACCCAGTCTTTACTAAAAATACAAAAAATAGCCGGGCATGGTGGCACATGCCTATAATCCCAGCTACTCAGGAGGCTGAAGCAGGAGAATGGCTTGAACCCAGGAGGCGGAGGTTGCAGTGAGCTGAGGTTGCGCCATTGCACTCCAGCCTGGGTAACAGAGCGAGACTCTGTCGAAAAAGAAAAAAAAGATGAAATGCCTTGAAAAAGTAAGGCCAATGGGTAGGGTCAGAATATGGCCTGCAAATGCACTGTACTATTTGTGTAACTTATATGTAAATCTGAAATTATTTCAAAATAAATACAAAAAGAAAAAAAGGCAATATCCCAGAACCTTGTGAAAACCTGGCCGTAGCAGGTCCTTTTTCCTCCTGCTGAGCTGAGCAGGCATGCTCACAGATCCTCAAGGTTTCTTGAATGGCTACTGTCCTCCCCACTGGCCCCTCTGCCAACACCTCTGCCCCTCAGCTTTTCTGATGCCCATGCCCCCTCACCAGCTAACTGTGGCTTGCACCTTTACCTGTTCCCTTCATTTTCCCTTCTCCAGAGGAAGAGGTGCTCTCCACAAGCCTGTGACCAACTGTTCCCCTCAGCCGGCACACTGGCTCCTCTTCTCCTGCCTGCCACAGACCTCTCTCCTTCATGGGCCCACTGGGGCTCTTTGAGCCTATTCTCTACCCCCTTCATTATCATGCCTTGCAAACACCATCATGAGCAAAAATCAAAGCTGGTGTTAGACTCTCTTGCTTTCCATAGCTGACCCTGGCTTCCCTGCTTTCTGTGATGAATTCACGGTATGTGTGGGCTTTGCCAACTGTTCCCAGCCCTTACCAGGTTCCCATTCATACCTGGCTCTAATTCACACCTTACAAATCGGCGTCCACCCCACCTTTGCCTGAAATGGCACCTCCTAGGGCAATTGATGGCTGCAGTCATCAACTCTGATGCCTTCTCAGCCTTCTTCCGCCATCACCTCTCAGCGACCTTTGGCCTTGATAGCTATGTGATCATCTACCAGACCCTGCACCCAGGCTCAGCCTGATCTTGCCCCAGTGGCCAGGCCCTTGAGTGGGACTGCCGGGAATTGAGTCCAGCTTTTCTAGCCATCTGACCGTGGCCAGTTAGCCTCTTATGTTCTGTTTGCTTCTCTATAAAATGGGGATAATAACACTACTTATGTCACAAGGTCCTCATGAAGATTAAGTGAAATTATGCACGTAAACATCTCAGAACAATGCCTGGCACAGAAGGGACACCTGTGAGGTTAGCTATTAATTCATAGCCTCACCAGACTTACCCCACGTCTGCTCCCCTCCTCCTTTGGGCTCTGGCTTAGGCTCTGCCCTCATGCATGCCATCCTGCTTGGATGCTGGGTAGCTTTGCACTTGGCTCTGCCTTGGCCTGCAAATAACAAATCTGAGCTCAAATGAGCTTTAGCAGAAAAGGACTTTGATTGGCTCCAATAGCTGAATAATCTGTATCCAGGTCAGGTGAGGCTTCATCTCGGGCTTCACTCTGATTCAAGGCCCCTTTTCTCTCTTGTTCTTTTGGGGGCTCCATCTCCCAGGCCTATGAGCAGGAACAACCCTCATGCTTCCAAGATGGCCCCAGGAACTCTCAAGATCCATTTTCTTGGTGCAAATATAGCAGAAAGTGACTCTCTGCTTCCTGGAAGTTTCAAACTCAAATCCAGGAATAGTCTCCTGTAGCAGCCTGCCTTGGGCCGTGTGCCCATATCTGAGCCAGTCACTAGAGCCAGGGGTTTAAGGAGATCAGAGTCCACTTCTGGAGAGGATGAGAGTGAAGTCAGCACCACCAAAACATAGGGACCAGCTGTGGAGAAATTGTGAGTACTGGAAGGACAGGATAGGAGGAATGGATGATGGGGAGAAAACCGACTAATATGCAGATGCCCTTTCCTCCAAGAGGCCTTCCCTAAGTCTTCCTCCTTCAGTTTCTATTACATGAAACTCTGTAACTCTCCTCTCCTCTCTCCTCTTCTTTTTTTTTTTTTTTTTTTTGAGATGGAGTCTTGCTCGGTCGCCCAGGCTGGAGTGCGGTGGCATGATCTCGGCTCACTGCAAGCTCTGCCTCCCGAGTTCACGCCATTCTCCTGCCTCAGCCTCCCGAGTAGCTGGGACTACAGGCGCCCGCTACCATGCCCGGCTAATTTTTTTGTATTTTTAGTAGAGACGGGGTTTCACCGTGTTAGCCAGGATGGTCTCAATCTCCTGATCTTGTGATCCGCCTGCCTCAGCCTCCCAAAGTGCTGGGATTACAGGCGTAAGCCACCACGCCCCGGCCCTCTTCATTTCTTTTTGCCTCTCTGCTTCCAGAGCAACATAAACTCCCTGTGGGCAGGAACTGGGATTGTTGATTTCCACTGCTTCCCCAGGGCCTGATATCTAGAGTCGAAAGAATGCACATCTCAAAACTATGTCCTGGTTCTTTTTCTACTTTCTTGCATATTCTTTTTCAGGCAGGAGTGCAGTGGCACGATCTCAATTCACTGCAACCTCTGCCTCCCGGGTTCAAGCAATTCTCCTTCCTCAGCCTCCTGAGTAGCTGGGATTACAGGCATGCACCACCACACCCAGCTAATCTTTGTATTTTCAGTAGAGATGGGGTTTCACCATGTTGGTCAGGCTGGTCTCAAACTCCTGACCTCGTGATCCGCCGGCCTCTGCCTCCCAAAGTACTGGTGCATATTCTTTTTCTGTCTTTCCTGCTACTCCCTCTTGCTCTTCCCACCCCTAAACTATGTAGCCTCAAAGATCTTACCTGGCTGACTGCTGGGCTTTCAAGATAGTTTCTGGAAGAAGTCTCTAAATCTAAGCCTTCAACTCTCATCTCTGTTCTGAATTTCAGACCTGGAATTCTAACTGTCCACAATACATGGCTCCTCAATATATCTTCCTGAAATTACAAATGACCATACGGTACAGGTGTTACTATATTACCTGTAAGACCACACTCGGTGTCATCTCCTGCAAACTAGTCCTCTCCTGACTCCTCTGTTTCTGTGAGTGATTCTGCGATGGCTTGAGGTCATCCGTTTGCTTTGAAAGATCACACACCAGGATACATACAGAGATGTGACCCGGATGGATGGACCTTTGCCTCACAATCAGGGTAGAAGCCTCTGGTTTTCTTATTTCTTTGTCCTCCTCTGTGGTGTGACACAGGTTCAGGAGGAGGTACCCAGACACAGAAGAGATGCTTTCCCTGTGCAGGCTTGCTGACAGTCTTGCCCACCACTCCTGGCCTCCTCCCTCTACATGTCCACATTCGCTGCTCTGACCCTGAGTTGGACCCAGCTAGGAATTGTGACTTCAGTTACTAGTATTTCCTCTGAGCCTCTAGTCATGGTCATGGGCTAATCTGTATATGAAAACCCACTTGAAAGAAATCCCAGTGCTGAAGAAAGAATTGAAACATACAGATCGTTTCTTTGCTCAAGGGAGTGTGGATTTCAGTGCTCTCACTGAGCAGAGGCTGAGGGTGACCACCTTGGATCTTCCTGCAGGACACAGCCCAGAGAAACTGAGCCTGAATTTGCTGCCATGTTTTGAGGACATTATCCACGCTAGTCTCTTTCATCTGGGCCGAGGTGGGTAATTTTCCTTAGAGTCAAGTACTAGAAAAAGTTTTGCTTCTTCTAAGAGCTGGTACATTGCCCTCTTGTGAATGAGAGCCATGTATGTGACCACAACACCCTTTCAGTTGACCACTAAGAGACTGAAGGCCAATTCCGGATCAACTTTACAGCCGCCTACGGCCTGCTATACCACCCATGGCATAGTTTCTGTGGTCTGATGCTTTATTTTTTATTGCATTTTACTAATTTATGGCATGCATATCATATGAGCAGTCTCAAATCCTCCCCAGAACAAGGTGAGGAATATATTAATATTTAAAATAAAATAAACAAAATGTCAGTGTGTGTGTGTGTCTTAGGCTGGAAATTCCT